CCCAGTACATCAGACCACAAGGCATTTGCTGTGATACCACTGACAGAGACATAAACACATGGCTTTCCTCACCCAAACCTACGCGGGACTTTTTCACAGCAAGCTTGGACTCCAAATCCCATAGTAAACGGTTTGTATCTAACATGTCTGACAGAGCTTGCCACAGAGCAAGGGGGTTCACATAGCCATCACAGGCTTTGACTAAAAGAGCATATGAACCGAGCTAGAACTAACCTGAAGTTTAGTCCAGATTCCACTCAAAGTTGGACTCCCAATACTTGAGGATGAGAAAAACTATCTCTAAGTGGTAACACAAAACATGAACAAATGGCTGACCTAATAGGCCAGAGCTATCAGACTGAAGAGAAAACCTCACCCACTTCTTCTACTTTCGAGCTGCTACCCTCAGACGGTATAAATGTCGACAAGACTTCATGGGTCATGGGTTCCAGGAAGCTTGTTCTGAAACTGAGGAAAAAGAGAATTATCTCATCTTTTGAACAAAATAAACAGTTCTGAAGTATTTGCTTTTTACAAGGTGCATTGATATAAACCATAGTAAGTCCTTATCAATACATTTTATAAATAAGAAAACAGTAGAAAAGCGATTTTTCTAAGACCATAGGCCTCCCGAAATGTCCAGTTTCCTGGCTCCCTGCTGAAATGAACAACGGATTAAGAACAATGATTGTACTTTACAAAACCATTACCTTTATGTTCAGCAGTCCATTTTCATCAATAGTCATCAACTATTTCTTAAGAACACATTATAAACAGGCCTCATATAAAATCAGTCAGGCTTACATGGAAGGGATTTGGGGTGATAATACAGAGGGCAAGGAATGAACTCAGCAAAAACCAAGGGTCAGCTGCTAGATTGGAGAAGGTGGCTCCTACTGAAGTAATACTATCATGAGGTAGGACAGAGCTACACAGCAGAGCTTTAAGAAATTAGGGTTTTAAACCTAGGTTGTTTTAAAGCTGGGTGGTGACTTGATTATAGGACTCATGGAGAATGGGTGGGATGGTCACAGGTTGGCACTGGGGGCCCAGCCACGTGCCAGCAACAATTGTCAAGGGCATCAACAAGTCTGGTGGTGGCAGGAATGAAAAAGATGGTGGAGTAATAAAAGGAAGGGCAGGAAAGAGCAGGCAGGAACGAGATGCGGCGCCCCTGGGCCCCGTAGCGGCTGCAGCCCCCGGGACCCCCGCTGCCCGCCTCGCCCCAACTTCTTCGCCCGGCGCCCGGCGCGCCCAGCCTCGGCCGCAGCTCCCAGCCCCGGGCGCCCGGCCGAGCGCTGGGACCCGGCTCCCGCCGCCGGCACGTCCCCCGGCAGCCACTCGCTGGCGCTGCCTCGGCCTGCGGCCGCCTCCCGCCCCCTCCTCTCCCCGAACCAACAGTAAACACAACTTTTTATGAAAAGAAAACAAACTTCAGCGACGTGACTCACCTCTGCTGCAGCCGGCGCCTGGGAAGGGCGAGCCGGGGCCCGGGGGCCAGCGTGGTGGGCGCGAGGGAGCCACACAGCGCCGCGCCGCACGGACACACAACACGCTCGGTGACACCGGGGACACACAACACGGGCGAGCGGCCGCGGCTGGAGCAACAAAGGAGCCGAGGACCGAGAAGTTGCGGGCCGGAGAGGGAGGGCGCGTGCGGGCGTGTTGTGGCTGTGGCGGGCGTGAGGGTGTGCGCGCCGTGTGTGCGCGTGTGTGTCTTTTCTGTGTGTGTTTGTGTGTCTCTGTGTGTGTGTCTGTGCGCGCGCGCGGCGGCTGACACCGGCGGGCCGGGGCTCAGGGTCCCCGCGGCAGAAAGCGGCGGCCGCGGGGGCGGCAGCAGGAGGACAACGCAGGGGACGCCGCGCCCAGCGCACCCGGTCCCTCCATATGGAAGAAGCTTTTTGGATGACTGAACTCGCAAACAATTCCTTCTTTTGCTTCTCCTGCCTAGGAGCCTCCCATTACCGTGCGAGGAGGAGGAGGAGGAGGGAGTGGAGGAGGCTGGGAGGAGGGGGAGGAGCAAAATGGAGCAAAGAAAAAGTCTTGGAAAGGAAGCTGGAAAAAGTCCCCCAAACTCTAGGGCAGTTTTCCCGTTAACACCCACTTTTTGCTGTGCCTCAGACCCGCGCTCTCCTCCAACTTCTTTTGCTTTCCCATACCAAAAGCACCATCTTCTCCCTTTTCCCCGAACCCAGGGGGCTCCCCTGAAGCCTTCACTTTCTCTTTAGCTTCACCTCGCACCCTTGCTCTTCCATGTACAATCCTTCCCTCCTTTCGCCTAGTCTCTTCCAAGACTTTCCTGACACCCACCTCTCAATGGTCTTCTTCTTCTGCAAGACAAACTGTTGGATAAATCATTAAAAGCAAACTCATCAGAAAATGGGACAGCGGCGGTGGAGAAAATGATAAGGAAACCAATCTCAGGGAAGCCTTAACGCAGCCTCCCCCGACCCCCTCGGTCGGTTGGGGAGGGTTTGCCGCGTCGTCCATTGACAGCGCCCTGACCTCCATTCATCATCCCAGGATGGAGCCAGGGAGGAATGGGGAGGGAGAGCTGGGGCTGGGGTTGGGGGCATGGGTTGGGGGTGCTAGTGGCCACGGAAAAGTTAGTTACCTATGCGTGTGTATGTGTACGCGCACGCGCGCGTGTGTGTTGGTCAGAAAACTTTCAGAGCTGTGGTTCTCAAACTTGATCTGCAGCAGGACTCCCTGGAAGGCTTGCTAAATCCCTTTGCTGGGCCCCACCTCCAGAGTTTCTGATTCAGTAGGTGGACCTGGGAATTTGCATTTCAAATAGGTTCCCAGGTGATGCTGATGCTGCAGGTCAGGGGCCACGTTTTAAAAACTACCTTTCCAGGGCAGTGAGAAGGCAAATGTTGAGTTGGTGGCAAATTGGATTCCCTTCTTATTTTTTAGGAATGAAGCACAGGTTGTGAGCGGTCATCCATTCCGTATCTTCATTGCAGCTGAGAAAACCAAGTCCCAGCAGGGCTAAGCCATTTGTTTAAAGTGAACTGGGAGTTTGTGCCAAGCTGGTGAGGAAGCTGTCCTGGAAATAAGACAGCCAGGCTAGTAGTAGGGTGAATGGGGGTGCTGCCTTCCCTGTGTGGCTGGACAGCTGCACTGGGAGTCAGGAAGCCACTGTGACTTTGGAAAGTCACTTAACTTTTCTGGGCCTCTGGGGGTTTTGTGTGTGTGTGTGTGTGTGTGTGTGTGTGTGTGTGTGTGTGTGTGTGTGTTTGTTTGTTTGTTTGTTTTTTGACAGAGTCTCACTCTGTCGCCCAGGCTAGAGTGTAGTGGTGCAATCTCGGCTCACTGCAAAGTCTGCCTCCTGAATTCGAGAGATTCTCCAGTGTCAGCCTCCCAAGCAGCTGGGATTACAAGCACCTGCCACCATGCGCGGCTAATTTTTGTATTTTTAGTAGAGACGGAGTTTCACCATGTTGTCCAGGCTGGTCTTGAACACCTAGCCTCAAGTGATCTGCCCACCTTGGCCTCCCAAAGTGCTAAAATTACAGGCGTGAGCCACCTCACCCGGCCCTGTTTTGTTTTTTATTAACTTGTTTCTTGTCAGTAAACATACATACTTTACACTGAGTATAGGACTCTAATTGAATCTGAACCAAAAGACCTTTACAAAGGAAACATAAATGTATTTTATTCCATATTTTGCACTATTTTTTCTCCGGTATTTAGTCATTCAGGCAGAAGCCAATTTCCTTTTTGATTTATCGAGTACTTTCAGCTCTGTGCCTGGATTCTTAGGCATGTTCCTCTGGCAAAATGGATCTGGAGGATGATGCATTTTCAGCAAGAAGGTGAAAAGGACTCTGAACTCTCTCTGTGCATTATCCACCTACATTTCCTTTTCCTACTTAATCATCCTAATTTTCCTTCCCTTTTAATCTCTAACAATCTCCCCCAACATTCTCAAAGACCTATTTTTCTTTCCAGTCATTGACTATATTAGCTTCCACTTTCTTTTGTCCTCCTTCCAAGGCACAATTCTGGACTACAAGGCCTGGGGTCCACCCTGGGTACAGAACTTTTAATTCCCCCAAGGGAATGGGTCAACCAGCTTCCTCTGCAGTGATAACACTCCTTCTCCCCAGGGACCCAAGCAGCGTATCCAGCCTTCTGTTTTTCAAAGATGATTCCAAGTACCGCTCAATGAGAACGTGATGCATGAAGGTCTCAGATTCATTCTTTTATATTCCTGTATATACTATTCGTTGCTTGACATCTCAAAGATATCTTCTACCCCTTCTGTCATCTTTCTCCTAGGACTCTCCATTCTCTTACTCTGGTCTTTGGGTCCACACAGCCCTAGGCTCTGAGTTAAGCATCAGAACACAACAGAACACAAAGAATGTAACAGTCCCTACCAGCACCATTTAGTCAGGAGAATGACACACTGCCTTGTTCCTTCATGCATGCAGGCTGCTCACCTTTCTTTCTTTCCTTTTTTTTTTAAGATGGAGTCTGGCTCTCTCACCCAGGCTGGAGTGCGGTGGCATGATCTCAGCTCACTGCAACCTCCACCTCCCCGATTCAAGCGATTCTCCCTGCCTCAGCCTCCCGTGTAGCTGGGATTACAGGTGCCTGCCACCACGCCAGGCTAATTTTTTTTTTTTAAGTAGAGACGGGGTTTCACCATGTTGGACAGGCTGGTCTCGAACTCCTGACCTCAGGTGATCAGCCCGCCTCAGCCTCCCAAAGTGCTGGGGTTACAGGCATGAGCCACTGCTCCCGGCCTGCTGCTCACCTTTCTTATAGTTTAGGCAGAATGCAGATCACAGCTTAATAAAGAGGACTTAATTCTGCTGGCGGCATCAAGCACACTGTTGGTACCTCAGATATGTTTATTGTTTTTATTGCTCTTTGTATTAATGTGATTGTGTTTATTACTACTAGTCCTGTAAGAACAACGTATCTGAATTTTCTCCCCACTCCATTTTGCCTGGAGGGTATTTCTTGCCTAATTCCCTCCTCCCCTTTCAATTAGTTTCTCTATCTTAACCCACCCCAACCCATTCCAGCATCTCTAGCCATTTCAAAACAGTTAGGTGGAGTCTGGATCTTGTAAGGTGCTTTTTGCTACTGTCCGTTCTGTTGATGGTGATTTACCTCTAGCACCTTGCTTTCTTGGAAATGTTATGGGCCTCCACCAAGAAGGAAGCATTTGGTATGGAAGTGATCATCACATTAATTTAAATGCTTGGTCGGGGGAAGGAGTGGGGAGGTGAGTAGGGATTGTAGGTCTATATAAGTCACTATGTTGCTAGGCTGTGCAGAATAAACTGGAAGGAATTCAGTGAATGACATGAAAAGACGTGGTTTCCTCTCAGTGTGCTGTAGATACTCTACCTGTATCATATAAACAGGGATCTCTTTGACTGTGAAAGATATCTGGAGAGGATTATGCTGAGAAAATTATTAAGATGTAGACAAGAAAGAAGGACTTGATGATGTTTTCCTCTGTTTTAATATAAATCTGCTTTCCTGATTATAAAATATGTGCACTGACAAAAATTTAGAAAATGTAGAAAAACACATAAAAGAAGAAAATCAACTTAAAGTTACTACCCAGGGATAACATTGTTATTAACATAGTGGAGTGTTTTTTCTAGTCATTTTTCTTTCTTGTTTTTGTTTCTCATCAATACAAATAAACACGTTATCGACACTGAGTATATGATTCTAATTGAATCAGAATTGAAAGACATTTAAAGGGAAACATAATTGGGGTGAGTTTATTCAATATTTTATACAATTTTTAATGCATCTGGTAATTCAGGCAGGAGCCAGCTTCTTCATTGATTTATCTGGTACTTTCATATTTTACAAATTTGGGTTCATTGTACATACAGGTTATCATGCTTTTAAATTTAACATTTTAATGATTATTTTCCCCATATGTAATCTTCAAAATTTGACTTAACTGCTGTGTACTATCCCATCAAAGAGAGAGATTGTTATTTATTCAACCATTCTTCTATTGTTACATATTTAGATCGTTTCCATTTTTATTATCATCCTGTATTGCAGTTGACTAAACATCTAGCTATAAATCTTTTTGTTCTGATTATTTCCTAAGGGTAAA